AATTAATATTATTGACAGTATGCTTCTTAAAATGAAATAATTTTCCTAATTTATCTTTCACTTTTTGATGAAGTGGAGTAATTCAAGTAAAAATTGGAACTATTTATCCACAAGGATAATGAGATGCCCAGAAATGTGTCTTTAAAGTATTTACCATAGAGCAACATGAATGTCAAAATGCCGTCTGTTAGTGAGTCATTGTTTTTTTAAAAGATTAGTGATGGCTTTGTAGTCTTTCCGGGAATACTCTGAAATACCGGTTACGGATAGCTCTTTGTAATTTGAAAAACATAAAACAGTAATAAATTAACAGCTAGAATTCTAAAATATATTACATAGAGAAAGAAGGAGAATTAAATGAAGCGATGTCTCACATATTCAGCATTTTGGGGAAACTCATACAAGTGAATTTTCCAGGATGAATACGTATATTTTTTGAAGTAATCAGATTTAAAGAATTGTAACTGTTGGTTTATTTTTCTTTGCTTCTTAAACATTATACACTAAAATCATGTCAGAAGTATACCATATTCTAATATAAAATAGTTCCATCTTTAGTGAAGGTCAATCTCCTGACAGTGTGACTATTTAATAAAGGTAGAGATATGTGATCGCTGCTTCCAATTTGCCTTGAATGAGAAATTTCCCGTATCATTGGAATTCAGCATAAACGGAGAGTCACCATGCTCTGAATGATGGTCTGAAGGCAGGGATGCTGGAGCATAAGGTAGAATTTTGCTATAATATTGGATGTATTAAAATATATATCTTTTGATTTATATTTATTACATAAACAATTCTAGCAACCTCATTTCTTATCTTCCCTTCTGTTAACTCAGAGACGTCCCCTGTTTATTTTTTTTTCTTGGTAGTTTTCTGAGCTGTTCAATCTTTCAGACAACCAGCTTGTGTCTGAACATATGTATGTGTGTGTGACGCATGCACATGTCACAGAGTGAGCTGTTGTGTGTGCATATGTGTGCGTGTAGATGGTTGAGAGGCACCAATGACAGGCTGTCTGGGTGCAAGCAGGCCAAGCCCCACTCCTCAAGATGGAGGAGGAGCTGCTGCTCCCGGTGGGGACTCCCCAGTAGGCCACTGGGGGAAGCCCCACGACCCAGACAGCAGGTGGAGAGCAGCAGCTGGCCGGAGATCGACTTCAGCGAGAAACTGTGCGGAGCTCCAGCAGCTGGACTTCCTGGAGCAGAAGAGCCGCTGAACCCCGCCCCTGCTGATCTCACTGCACACAGCCTAGGGCCCCACCCGCCGAGGACTCCAGAACCTTCTCCTACCAGCTCGCCCAGAGACCAAGCCAAGAGAGTGGTCTCTGAGGAGCCCGCTAGAAAGGCAAGGCGAGGCCCGCAGAGAAGGATGCCAAGCCTGTAGAAGCAGAGACGTCGGGGATGGGGGACCTGCCCTGGGCGCCGCCAGAGGCCCAAGCGCCCAGCACCGCAGGAGCTGGAGACGTCGCTGAGCACCAGGTGGCGCCGGCGCGGTTCCTACAGGGAGCCTGGAGGCAGGCTGCGGGGTGGCTGTGCCGGGAGACTGGAGCGGCTCCTGGCTCCGCGCAGGCAGGGCCCCCAGAGACAGCTCATGCAGCAGATCCGCAGCCCCGGGGCCCTCAGGCACCGCCGCGGCTGCCGCCCTCGCTCAGTCCCGAGCGCGTCCACCCTGGCCAGCCAGCTGCCCCCGCTGAACCTGCGCCGGGCGCTCCGGCTCTCCGTTCGGGCCCCAGCCAACCCCGCGGGCTCAGGCTCCCAGTTCCTGTCCCAGCCTGCGCCGGCTCCAGCGCCCCCGGCTCTCCAGCTGCTCTTCCCGACTCCTATCCTTGGCCGCCCCCAGCGCGGAACCGACCCGCGACCCTACCGCCAACATCGCGGGTCTCGCCTCTCGCAGCCTTTTTGGCGTCCGCGCCTCAGCGTTGAAGCCAGGGCCCCTCGTGAGCTCGGCGCCCAGCCTGTCAAGTCCTCTTCTGCCTCAGCT